CGGGCTAGGATGGAGGGGGGGTGCAGCAGTGCCTGGGGAGATGGCGGTCCTAACAGAGGTGACCAGTGTCTTCCTCGATGGCCTTCAGTGGCTTTGGGCACAGGGCCTTGTCAATGAACAGTGCATTGGAAAGTCACTTATGGTGGTCCCAATGATGTCACAGTCGATCCAGATTGGGAGTCCCTCCCACGTTGGCACCCACTCCTGCAGCCTCTCTGCAACTCATGTATTAACCTGATGTTGGGGAGCCCCCCCCCCGGGTTCCCCAGGGTCACAGCAGCAAGTGACCCTCAGAGAACCCCCTAATCTCAGCAGCCCCCATCACACCTTTGTCCCAGTAGCCCGCTGTGCAGACCTGCAGAAGAAGATGCCTGGGAAGTGCCCAGGGTACCCGCGTCCAAGCTGGAACCCCATTGCCAAGCTCCTGGTGTAGGGCAGAGAGCTGCGTCTCCACTAGGTGCGCCTCCCAACGCCCTGGCGTGGGCCGTGTCCTTTTGAAGAATGAGAATGTTTCATTGAGCCTACGCCTCCTGAATGCGGGAGGGCCACGGGATGGTCCCAAGACTGTGCCAAGGCGTGCCAGGCCTCGGGTCCTTGAGAAGGAGCGAGGGCTCCAAGAACGGTGAGGTCGGAGCGGGCCGGGGCGATGGAGCGGGAGCGGCGTGGCGTGCTGGAGGGCCGGGAGAAGCGGGGGTCGCCAGTCGAGGGGACTGCCTGCTAGTGTCCCCCGTGCCCCCCGTCACGGGCACGGCGCGGTGGGGTGGGGGAGCGGGGGGCGCGCGGGGCAGGCATGGGGGCGCGACACGGCGGTGCGCGGGGTCTCTCGGGGTCCAGGTCCAACGGGCCCCCAGCTCCGGCCCCCGCGCCTGGGTTTCTCTGCTGGGAAACGGGCAGGGGCGCGGGCCCGCCTCCAGGGCGCCCCGCGTCCCCGCTGGCCGCCCCCCAGCCGCGCCCCCAGCGGGGCGGAGCTTGCGCCGGTCCCGCCCCTCCGCCCTCCGCTCTCCCGCCCGCGCGCCCCCGGCCCAGCTGCGGCGCGTGACGCGGGGCGCGCGGCTCCGTCGGCTACCGCGGGCGGGCGCAGGCGACGGGCACGGCGGGCGAGCGGGCGGTATGGCGGCGGCGGGGCCCGCGGCGGGGCCGACGGGGCCCGAGCCCATGCCGAGCTACGCGCAGCTAGTGCAGCGCGGCTGGGGCAGCGCGCTGGCGGCGGCGCGGGGCTGCACGGACTGCGGCTGGGGGCTGGCGCGTCGCGGCCTGGCTGAGCACGCGCACCTGGCGCCGCCCGAGCTGCTGCTGCTGGCGCTCGGCGCGCTGGGCTGGACCGCCCTGCGCTCCGCGGCCACTGCGCGCCTCTTTCGGGTCAGTGTGGCCGGGGGCCGGGACGAGGGGACCAATGGCTGCCCGCCTGTCTTCTCCCCCATAGCCCCTGGCGAAGCGGTGCTGCCTCCAGCCCAGAGATGCCGCCAAGATGCCCGAGAGCGCTTGGAAGTTTCTCTTCTACCTGGGCAGCTGGAGCTACAGTGCCTACCTGCTGTTTGGCACCGACTACCCCTTCTTCCATGACCCACCATCTGTCTTCTACGGTAGGGGCCCTGAGGGGATGGCCGGGAGGGCTGGGCCCTGACTGTGAGATTTGGCTCTCCCCAGACTGGACGCCGGGCATGGCAGTGCCACGGGACATTGCAGCCGCCTACCTGCTCCAGGGAAGCTTCTATGGCCACTCCATCTACGCTACGCTATACATGGACACCTGGCGCAAGGACTCGGTGGTCATGCTGCTCCACCACGTGGTCACTCTCATCCTCATCGTCTCCTCCTACGCCTTCCGGTAAGGACAGGATCGGGTGGCAGGGGGCCGAGTGCCCTCTCCTCTCTGCCTGCTGCTCCCCCAGGTACCACAATGTGGGCATCCTTGTGCTCTTCCTGCACGATATCAGTGACGTGCAGCTTGAGTTCACCAAGCTCAACATTTACTTCAAGTCCCGCGGCGGCTCCTACCATCGGCTGCATGCCTTGGCAGCAGACTTGGGCTGCCTCAGCTTCGGCTTCAGCTGGTGAGTGGTAGGGAGTGCTGGGCAGGGAGGGACACCCACGGCCTCCTGACTCCTCCCACCGCAGGTTCTGGTTCCGCCTCTACTGGTTCCCGCTCAAGGTCCTGTATGCCACCAGTCACTGCAGTCTGCGCACGGTGCCTGACATCCCCTTCTACTTCTTCTTCAATGCGCTCCTGCTGCTGCTCACCCTTATGAACCTCTACTGGTTCCTGGTGAGTCGGCCCCGGCTCTCCTCCACAGTGGCTTCTCACTGGCACCTCCCCTCCCCTCTCGCAGTACATCGTGGCGTTTGCAGCCAAGGTGTTGACAGGCCAGGTGCACGAGCTGAAGGACCTGCGGGAGTATGACACAGCCGAGGCCCAGAGCCTGAAGCCCAGCAAAGCCGAGTGAGTGTGGAGGGGCCCGCACCCCGCGTTCCCCAGGCTAACCTGCGCCGGTTCTGACCCCCAGGAAGCCACTGAGGAACGGCCTGGTGAAGGACAAGCGCTTCTGAACCCCTCGGCCCCGCCCCCGTGGACCCGGCCCCACCCCGAATACCCCGGCCACGCTCCCCGTCCTTGGCCGCCCCTCCACCCCCTCCAACTCTGCTCCTCTAGGGCCGCCGCCACCTCCCCTGGGACCCCGCCCCCTCATCCTGCCTCCAGTTCCCGGCCACGCCCCCCAGGACCCCTGCCCCTCCGGGGACACCGGCCCCGCCCTCAGCCCACTGGTCCCGGGCCGCCGCGGACCCTGCGCACTCTCTGGTCATCGCCTGGGAGGAAGATGCCACCGCCGCAGCAAGGTCCCTGCGGCCACCACCTCCTCCTCCTCCTGGCCCTGCTGCTGCCCTCGCTGCCCCTGACCCGCGCCCCCGTGCCCCCAGGCCCAGCCGCCGCCCTGCTCCAGGCTCTAGGACTGCGCGATGAGCCCCAGGGTGCCCCCAGGCTCCGGCCGGTTCCCCCGGTCATGTGGCGCCTGTTTCGACGCCGGGACCCCCAGGAGACCAGGTCTGGCTCGCGGCGGACGTCCCCAGGGGTCACCCTGCAACCGTGCCACGTGGAGGAGCTGGGGGTCGCCGGAAACATCGTGCGCCACATCCCGGACCGCGGTGAGTGGGGCTTTCGCTGGGGACACTGGTCCCGCGAGCCGAGTTCCTGTTCCTACCTCCCCAGGTGCGCCCACCCGGGCCTCGGAGCCTGCCTCGGCCGCGGGGCATTGCCCTGAGTGGACAGTCGTCTTCGACCTGTCGGCTGTGGAACCCGCTGAGCGCCCGAGCCGGGCCCGCCTGGAGCTGCGTTTCGCGGCGGCGGCGGCGGCAGCCCCGGAGGGCGGCTGGGAGCTGAGCGTGGCGCAAGCGGGCCAGGGCGCGGGCGCGGACCCCGGGCCGGTGCTGCTCCGCCAGTTGGTGCCCGCCCTGGGGCCGCCAGTGCGCGCGGAGCTGCTGGGCGCCGCTTGGGCTCGCAACGCCTCATGGCCGCGCAGCCTCCGCCTGGCGCTGGCGCTACGCCCCCGGGCCCCTGCCGCCTGCGCGCGCCTGGCCGAGGCCTCGCTGCTGCTGGTGACCCTCGACCCGCGCCTGTGCCACCCCCTGGCCCGGCCGCGGCGCGACGCCGAACCCGTGTTGGGCGGCGGCCCCGGGGGCGCTTGTCGCGCGCGGCGGCTGTACGTGAGCTTCCGCGAGGTGGGCTGGCACCGCTGGGTCATCGCGCCGCGCGGCTTCCTGGCCAACTACTGCCAGGGTCAGTGCGCGCTGCCCGTCGCGCTGTCGGGGTCCGGGGGGCCGCCGGCGCTCAACCACGCTGTGCTGCGCGCGCTCATGCACGCGGCCGCCCCGGGAGCCGCCGACCTGCCCTGCTGCGTGCCCGCGCGCCTGTCGCCCATCTCCGTGCTCTTCTTTGACAACAGCGACAACGTGGTGCTGCGGCAGTATGAGGACATGGTGGTGGACGAGTGCGGCTGCCGCTAACCCGGGGCGGGCAGGGACGCGGGCCCAACAATAAATGCCGCGTGGTCTGCTCCGCTGGTCTCCTTGGACTCCTTGCCTGGGTGG